GTGAGCTTATTATTACACCTGTGCTCACAAGGACAAGTTCAGGGCAAACCTTGCACTCAGTGGACCATCCTCATCAGCAGTTAAGGATGAAACAAGTTCATTTGCATTGTGGCCTTGGGTTTCTTGCACTGTAAAGCTTGGCTGTTATCTCTTCTGGACCACATCTGAATATTAGAAAATGCCAGAAGCCTTCACAGTTTCCCCTTATGGAGGTGGAAAGCATAAAAATAGCTTGTGACTTGGGTCTGGGCCCTGAACTCCCACTAGAATGAGGAGCCCCTCTCCCAAAAAGGCTGTGGGAAGCTGAGGTGAAGGTGACGTGGAGACCCACTTACGTGACACTACAGGGAACGGGCAGCCGCCTCTGAAGGTCTGTCCCCCTCCAGCCCATACCGTTCCATGCCTGCACTTGCTCCCGGAGCACATTGCCGAATCTTGTTCTCCTTAGATATGCAAATATTGCTTCCTGTCGAGAAGGACTGGGAGGCCTTCCGCTTTAGAGGCAGCGCTTATAGCGCTAGCTGGTCGTGGAATGCGATTACAGCGTCTCCATTGGAGACCGCTGAGTGCCTCGGTTTCCCTGTCTGTGCAAAGTGCACTCCCCAGACGCCGCTGCCTCGAGGGACCAGGAAATGCGTCTGGGGGCGCCAGGAAAGATGAGAAGATAAAGTCACGATGCGTCCAGCTAGCTATAGACACAAGCAGAGGAGCCAGTAGGCCAAAGGAGACGCACAGCTGATCCGTGCCGAGGCGCGGGCTCCACTCCCTGAAGTGGAGGGACCCTTGAATCTTTCCTTGCGTAGGCGCGCGGCAGAGCAGCGATTTGGCGAAAAGGGCCGAGACTCAGGATGCCTGCAATGCGAGCGAGGGGCGGACAGGGCGCACGGGGCGCGGCAAGGCTGCGAGGGGCGGGCCTGGGCCCTGAGCCTCCTGCACTTCCAGCCACAGCTCTGGGCCTTGGGGGCGGGAAGGGGTGGAGCCACGTGGGGAGGAGCAAAACCCGGAGGTCCCGGGCACCTTGGGCAGAGCCAGAGCGGCGGGAGCCGGTCCTGGGCGCGTTGCCCCGGGAGCGCCCGTCGTCCGGGCAGAGCGCAGCCGCAACCGCGACCACAGCCGCAGTCGCTTTCCAGCCTGCCTTCGGTGCGCAGCGGGGGAACAGGGCTAGTGCAGCCGCCGGAGGGGGGCACGGGCTCCTCTCCCATCCCAGAGCTACTGGGCTGCCCTTGCTGTCCTCGCCGCCCCAGCAGACCCCGGCCGGACCTGCCACCTGCGCCCTGGTTGCGCCATGGATCCTTCGGAAAAGAAGATATCGGTGTGGATCTGCCAGGAAGAGAAGCTGGTGTCCGGCCTCTCCCGCCGCACCACTTGCTCCGACGTTGTGCGAGTGCTTTTGGAGGACGGCTGCCGGCGGCGACGGAGACAGCGGCGGAGCCGGCGGCTGGGGTCGGCCGGCGACCCGCATGGCCCGGGAGAGCTGCCCGAACCCCCGAACGAGGACGACGAGGACGACGACGAGGCGCTGCCGCAGGGCATGCTGTGCGGGCCCCCGCAGTGCTATTGCATCGTGGAGAAGTGGCGCGGCTTTGAGCGCATCCTCCCCAACAAGACGCGCATCTTGCGCCTCTGGGCTGCCTGGGGCGAAGAGCAAGAGAATGTGCGCTTCGTGCTAGTGCGCAGCGAGGCATCGCTGCCTAACGCCGGCCCCCGCAGCGCCGAGGCGCGCGTAGTGCTGAGCCGAGAGCGCCCCTGTCCGGCCCGCGGGGCCCCGGCGCGGCCCAGCCTGGCCATGACCCAGGAGAAACAGCGGCGAGTGGTGCGCAAGGCCTTTCGCAAACTGGCCAAGCTCAACCGGCGGCGCCAGCAGCAGACACCGTCGTCCTGTTCGTCCACTTCGTCGTCCACTGCCTCGTCCTGCTCTTCGTCGCCGCGGACCCACGAGAGCGCGTCGGTGGAGCGCATGGAGACGCTGGTGCATCTGGTGCTTTCCCAGGACCACACAATTCGCCAGCAGGTGCAGCGGCTCCACGAGCTGGACCGCGAGATCGATCACTACGAGGCCAAGGTGCACCTGGACCGCATGCGGCGTCACGGGGTCAACTACGTGCAGGACACTTACTTGGTTGGGGCAGGCATCGAGCTCGACGGGTCCAGACCGGGAGAGGAGCCAGAAGAGGTGGCGGCGGAGGCGGAGGAGGCGGCGGCGGCGCCCCCTCTAGCCGGCGAGGCGCAGGCGGCGGCGCTGGAGGAGCTGGCCCGGCGCTGCGACGACTTGCTGCGGCTTCAGGAGCAACGGGTTCAGCAGGAGGAGTTGCTGGAGCGCCTTTCAGCCGAGATTCAGGAGGAACTCAACCAGAGGTGGATGCGACGGCGCCAGGAGGAGCTGGCGGCGCGGGAGGAGCCCCTGGAGCCCGACGGTGGCCCCGACGGCGAGCTGCTGCTGGAGCAGGAACGGGTCAGGACGCAGCTCAGTACCAGCCTTTACATTGGGCTGCGGCTCAACACGGACCTAGAGGCCGTCAAGTCGGACTTGGATTACAGCCAGCAGCAATGGGACAGCAAGAAGCGCGAGCTACAGGGCCTTCTGCAAACTTTGCACACTTTGGAGCTGACGGTGGCACCGGATGGGGCTCCTGGCTCTGGCAGTCCCTCGCGGGAACCTGGGCCTCAAGCCTGCGCCGACATGTGGGTGGACCAGGCCCGTGGACTGGCCAAGAGCGGTCCTGGCAACGACGAAGACTCGGATACGGGACTGAGCTCTATGCATAGCCAAGACTCGGACTCCTTGCCCATGTGCGAATCCCTTGTGTAGGGGTGGGGGGCGGGGGGCGGGGGGCGGGAACAGGGGGATTCTTTTTTCTTGCAGAATGCAGTGGGCCAGCCGGCTCGCGGACTTGAAACCAGGCTGTTGCGAGCCCAGAGCTCCGGCTGGGCAGCAGCGCTCTGCGCAGCCTCGCGCTCATCTGGCTCCGGGGTGAGTGCAGAGCAGGGTGAGGGTAGAAGAAGTAGGATCCTCAATACAAGCTCATTAAAGAGAGGGAAGGAGGGAGGAGGCAAGAACCCCCTATACTGGAAAACAAACAACCCAAGGAAATTGACGTGGTCCGAGCCCATTTTCAAAGTAAGGAAGTATAATGGAGATTTCGCTACTCTTCTGTATGGGAAGGACTGATGGCAGCTAGAACTTTAGTTTGTGGTATGAAGTGCTTTAAAAGAAACACTTGGATGAAAAGGAAATTCCTTGAATGTTAATTGTGACTGTAAACGTGTTAAAACTAGCCAAAGAGGACGCACTGGTGTCGGTCTCTGCCTTTCTTACCTCTTTGATAAAACCCATAGGCACCAAAATCCTGGCTGTTTACATTTCTGCAGATTTGGGAATTACCCATCTGCTAAATCATTTGTCTTTTATTTTCTTTCAAAGGCTAAACTGTATCGAAGTCTAACCCTGTATTTCCTCCTAGTAAACACAATAGATGTTAAAAGGGAATTCTTTTCCCAAAATAACCTTTTATTATTACAAAAGCCAAACATAATCATTTGAGATATAAAATCCTGGCAAACATAATCGTGGTTAAAATTTAATCTGGGCCCTTTGGGATCTGTCCCTTCAAAGGCAGGTGAGTTGCCCTTTAATTCGTATTGCCACTTCATTGACTCAATCACTGTTATTTCAGAAAAAAATAAAAGGAAGTAGCAGAATTCAAGTTACGCAAAACAAAACTTGCTGTCTAACAAGCACTCTTTGAAAGCAAAGATGTTTTAGTGTTCAGCTTTTAAATTGAGCTATGTGATTAAAACCAACCATGACCTTAACGGATTTTACCCAAACTCGTCTAACTTCAGTATGTTTTGTCAGAGAT